TTTTTTTTTTTGAGACAGAGTCTCACTCTGTTACCCAGGCTGGAGTGCAGCAGCATGATCTCAGCTCATTGCAGCCTCTACCTCCCAGGTTCAAGTGATTCTCCTGCCTTACCCTCCCGAGTAGCTGGGATTACGGGTGCCCACCACCATGCCCGGCTAATTTTTGTGTTTTTAGTAGAGACAGGGCTTCACCCTGGTGGTCAGGCTGGTCTCGAACTCCTGACCTCAAGTGATCCATCCGCTTTGGCCACCCAAAGTGCTGGGATCACAGCAGTTTGATCACAGAAGTTATTATGGTTGGCATTCTGGCACACATCTTTCTAATCTTTTTTGTTGTATGTAACCTTTTTAGTATCACAAACAACACTTTTATAAACCTTGTGTAGAAATCATTGTTGCTGGTTTATTTCCTTAAGATACATTCAGAAAACTTATGACCATTGTTAAGGATCTTAATTCATTGCCAAACCACAGCCAGGAAAGACTGCTAATTTCTACTCCCAGCAGCAGGGACTCCTCGTTTCAGATACCACCATGGATTAAAGGACCTCCCAATGCTCTATCCTTTTCAGATTACTGGACTCTGCCCGTTTGTTTCTTTGTTTTTGAGATGGAGTCTCGCTTTGTCACCCAGTCTGGAGTGCAATGGCCCCATCTCCGCTCACTGCAGCCTCCACCTCCGGGGTTCAAGCTATTCTCCTGTCTCAGCCTACCTAGTAGCTGGGATTACAGGCATGTGCTACCATGCGCGGCTAAATTTTGTATTTTCAGTAGAGATGGGGTTTTGCCACGTTGACCAGGCTGGTCTTGAACTCCTGACCTCAAGTGATCTGCCTGCCTTGCCTCCCAAAGTGCCGGGATTACAGTCATATGCCACCAGGCCAGGCTGAGCTGTTATTTGTAAGGGGTGGGTGGGGAGCTTTTATTTACTGAAACATATCCTGTATTCATTGGAACATGTTATCAAGCCTGCGCCTCTGGGCGGAGGCTAGGGCAGGGAGGGCACAGCTCCTAAGGCCACCTGGTCTTTCAACTCCTCCCAGCTGGGACACTGCACCGGGAGGCAGCACGGATTCCTGTGTCATCAAGGTGCCTGGGTCTTGGCTTAGGGCTGAGGTTGGATCCCATTCTGGGACTCCTGCCCTGTTCCCAGATTCGCTCTGCCTCGAGTCTCCAGGAGCTTCCAGTGGCTTGGTTACCCCCGACTCTTCGTCCATGCCTCTTAGAGCCCCTTTCCCAGCCTCACTGGGTGTCCCTTAATAGTCTTGGGACCTTAAGGAGCAAGTCAGCCCCTGCGGAACCTCCCAGTGAAGAGAAAGAGCTGGCTGTGCGGTGGAACTTGGAAGAGACGACGTCTGGGAGCTTTTGCTGAGCCCAGGGGGAGAGGCGTCCCTCTGGCTGCTGCTCCAGCTCTGGCAGACACGCCAAGCTTTGAGGTACTTTGGTTCTTCATTCTCCACCGGAGGTGTCCACTGTGCTGAATGTAAGTCTCCTTATCAGAAAGCTCCCAGTGAGGAACTGGTCTTCTGGAGACTCTGTGTGGCATAGAGTGATTCAACCACCTTAAGAAGACCTCTGGCTTTCCTGGAACACAGGTAACAAACACCTTAGCTTGGGATCAAGATCCGCTCTGATCTCCTCTCCTTCCTGCTTTGCCAGATGTCGAGACATCTCCCATGGATTTGTGATCAGCGTTGCAGCTCTCCCAGCAGCCCTGGACGGTGGTGAGTCCCCTCAGCTGGCCAGGACAGTACTCTGCTCTCACCTCTCTGCTTCTTGGGCTCCATCCCAGCTCCCCATCAACTGATCTTCTTGCAAACCCACAGGGCTCCAGGACACCCTCCTTCTGGAGCCCATGCTGCCTACAGCACTTCACTCCCCACCAGTGATGACAACAGTTGCTGTTCTTTGTCCACTTTATTTACTTGTTTATCTTTAATGACAAAAGTTTTTTTTTTGTTGTTTTTTTTTTTTTTTTTGAAACGGAGTCTCACTCTTCACTCAGGCTGCAGTGCAGTGGCGCAATCTCAGCTCACTGCCACCTCTGCCTCCCAGGTTCACGCCATTCTCCTGCCTCAGCCTCCCGAGTAGCTGGGACTACAGGCGCCCACCATCACGCCTGGCTAATTTTTTGTATTTTTAGTAGAGATGGGGTCTCACTGTGTTAGCCAGGATGGTCTCGATCTCCTGACCTCGTGATCCGCCCGCCTCGGCCTCCCATAATGCTGGGATTACAGGCGTGAGCCACCGCGCCTGGCTGACAAAAGTTTTATACCTGCCTGTTAAAAAAATTATATAATACAGAAGCACACCTTGTAAAAGGTGCAATCCTCAGTTATGGGCATGACTGCGTGTTCCCTTCCCCCATCTTCATTATAATAACCCCCCAATCCCCCCAGATCCTGTGAGCCAGGTACCGGAATTATCCCTCTTTCACACACGGGTAAAGTGATCCGTCACAGAGAGATTTAAGTGATCTTCATAAGCAAGATCATAGGCTAGGAAGTGGCAGAGCCAGGATTCAACCTCGGCGAGCCTGGTGGTGCTCTGACATCCACCGAAGCCCCCATCAAGCCCTTTTAGCTCCACAACCTAAAAGGGTCTCTCTAAGAGGTATCCTGAAGCAAAAGACAGGAGTTCTCTTTGAAACATAGTATTTCTCTCTACAGATAGATAGCCTGTAGGTATGTAAGTAGGTGGGTGGGTGGGTAGGTAGACAGTTTGATGATATCCCACATTATTCTGCAACTGGACTTCTGCTGTGAGCACAGACTATATTCTGGCCTATGTCTTGACTCCGTATTCCTGGGAAAGTGCTCGACTGAGACCTTGGGAGTCTTGGGAAGTCCAATGGGTAGGGTAGCCGAATCTGAGGGCTGATCCCTGAGGGCACTGGGCAGTAATTGGGGCATGGGATGGGCATGAGGGCCCGGGTCCCTAAAGTTGCCCACTCCACCCGAAGGCCCCCAGCCGCCCGCATGTGGCTGCCACGGTTCTCCAGCAAGACAGTGACAGTGCTCCTCCTGGCACAGACCACCTGCCTCCTGCTCTTCATCATCTCCCGGCCAGGGCCCTCATCCCCAGCCGGCGGCGAGGATCGTGTGCACGTGCTGGTGCTGTCCTCGTGGCGCTCGGGCTCATCCTTCTTGGGCCAGCTCTTCAGCCAGCACCCCGACGTCTTCTACCTGATGGAGCCCGCGTGGCATGTGTGGACCACCCTGTCGCAGGGCAGCGCGGCAACGCTGCACATGGCCGTGCGCGACCTGATGCGCTCTATCTTTTTGTGCGACATGGACGTGTTTGATGCCTACATGCCACAGAGCCGAAACCTGTCCGCCTTTTTCAACTGGGCAACGAGCCGCGCGCTGTGCTCGCCGCCCGCCTGCAGCGCCTTTCCCCGAGGCACCATCAGCAAGCAGGACGTATGCAAGACACTGTGCACGCGGCAGCCATTCAGCCTGGCCCGGGAGGCCTGCCGCTCCTACAGCCACGTGGTGCTCAAGGAGGTGCGCTTCTTCAACCTGCAGGTGCTCTACCCGCTGCTCAGCGACCCCGCGCTCAACCTGCGCATCGTGCACCTGGTGCGCGACCCGCGGGCCGTGCTGCGCTCCCGGGAGGCGGCGGGCCCGATACTGGCACGCGACAACGGCATCGTGCTGGGCACCAACGGCAAGTGGGTGGAGGCCGACCCTCACCTGCGCCTGATTCGCGAGGTGTGCCGCAGCCACGTGCGCATCGCCGAGGCCGCCACACTCAAGCCGCCACCCTTCCTGCGCGGCCGCTACCGCCTGGTGCGCTTCGAGGACCTGGCGCGGGAGCCGCTGGCAGAGATCCGCGCACTCTACGCCTTCACCGGCCTGACCCTCACGCCACAGCTCGAGGCCTGGATCCACAACATCACCCACGGGTCGGGGATCGGCAAGCCAATCGAGGCCTTCCATACTTCGTCTAGGAATGCGCGCAACGTCTCCCAGGCCTGGCGCCACGCGTTGCCCTTCACTAAGATCCTGCGCGTGCAGGAGGTGTGCGCCGGCGCGCTGCAGCTGCTGGGCTACCGGCCTGTGTACTCTGCGGACCAGCAGCGTGACCTCACCCTGGATCTGGTGCTGCCACGAGGCCCAGACCACTTCAGCTGGGCATCGCCTGACTGAGAACTCTGGGCCTTAGAGCAGGCCCCGAACTGTGGTCGCCAGGCCCAGGAGGCGACTGCATGGTGGAGAGGGAGCTGGGGCGCATGGGGAAGCAGGTCCCTACTATCAACCGGGAGTTTGGGGTCCTCCCCTGAAGTAGGCAAGGACTGCACGTTTCTTTCTCTCCTGATTCTCGGTTTTCCTTTGAGTCTTCTGGAGCTGCCTTCTCATCAGGTGCACTCTTCATGGAAAGCAACTCTTGCCCCTACCTCTTCTGGGCGCAGGGAGTAAGTTACTGCTAAATTAAATTAAATGTGTGCCAGGCCGGGTGCGGTGGCTCATGCCTGTAATCCCAGCATTTTGAGAGGCTGAGGCGGGTGGATCACCTGAGGTCAGGAGTTCGAAACCAGCCTGGCCAACATAGTGAAACCCCCTCTCTACTAAAAATGCAAAAATTAGTCCGGCGTGGTGGCACACTCCTGTAATCCCAGCTACTTAGGAGGCTGAGGTGGGAGAATCACTTGGACTCCAGAGGTGGAGGTTGCAGTAAGCTGAGATCATGCCACTGCACCCTAGCTTGGGTGGCAGAGCAAGACTCTATCAAAAAAATAAGTAATAAATTTGTTCAAAAGTCCTGCAATCTAGTGAACTGTAACCTCATTTTTTCTCTCT